TGGATGACAGAGGCAAGAAAGGCTTGAGGGAGAGGGGGTGAGGCAGGGGGAGCTTGGAGCCGTCATTCTCTAACCCTAAGAGCTGTGGACACAAAGCCGAGCCCAACCTGGCTGCTGCCCGGGCGGGCAAGGAGAGGGCACCGAATGCACTCTCCCCAGAGCCTCGCACTGCCACCAGTTGAGGCCTGCGCCCCTCTCTTCCCCGCACACCATAGCCTCTTTTCTTGAGTGCTCTACCCAAACTACTGCCTCACCCCCTAGGAAACAAACATTTGGTAACATCTTCAGAAAGGCTGCTTTCAAGGAAGGCAGCTTCTCTACGCTGTCAAACAGCTTTCTTAGTTGAAGCATCTAACTGTGGCACCATCCTTACTGCCCCCAATTGGGGCTTCCAGAAGCAGTGTGGGCAAGCGCTGCCAGCCTTCTGCAGAATGATGAGCACTGGTCAGTCCTGTGCTGATAAAGACTGTGTGTCACCCACGTCTTGGTTTCTCCAACAGCAGGTAACAACCTCATCTTCCCAAAGAGATAGATAGCTACGCCTGACCTATTTTTCAGGGCTCTTCTGGACAGCAGCCTCTGTCTCCAGCACAGAGAAGGGCCTGGCGTCAGGGGGAGCCCTGGAGCCTACCATGTGCCTCCTGCTCCATCTTGGGAGCAGCTGGGCCCTGTCAGTACTCAGTAGAGCCTGGGATTGGTGACTGACTAAAGAGGGAGGTGGAGGCTTTAGGCAGCAGCGCTGAAAGAGGTGGCAAGAGGTGACCTGCATGGGAACTGGGGCCTGAAGAGACATCACTAAGTGGGGAAGTGTGTCCCACAGCCAAGCTGCATGGTGGGTGGGCCGCTGGGTCTGCTTCCAGTGTGTGGTGGGACCCACAGGGAGCTGAGTTTTCCTGTTTGATTTCCCGCACCCAGCCTGCCTGTGGCTGGCCAAGAAGGCATTGTTGAACCTCATGAGATCACAGAGGTAGCTGTGCAGGCCCCGCCCACTTCCTATAACCCTGGTTCTGGCCGTCCCTGTGCCAAGCCTCCAAGTTCCCTGAGAGCTACCGGCCAGGGGTCGGGAGGCTATGGGAGCTCAGGGCAGGCACCTCCCATGCTCCCGCGGGAGCCACCAGGACATGAAGGTCATAGGCCTCTCCTCTCCTCCTCTTCCTGTTTGACCTGAATGCCCCCAGGCCAACTGCCTCAAGGATTCCATTTGAGAAGATGCAGGCTGGGTGTGTGGGGAGCAGTAGAGGGGCTGGTGTGTGCACATATGTGCACAGCTCAGGACAGAGGCTCCCTGGACTTGGGGCGGGGGCACTAGGGCCCCAACTCTAACCCTCGTTCTGCCCTGTTGACCTCTGCTCTCTGGACCAAAAATGGAGGACTCAGTCTAGACTAGTTCTTAGGGTCTAGGAGCCACCTTAAGTTATGTTTATATGCAAAGGCCATTTTTCTGAGAGGCCATAGCTTTCATCAGTGTGCCAAAAAGCGTGAGATCCTCTGCTCTAAAAGCCTCTGCCCCAGCGCTGCCTAGTTTCAGAGCCCCCGATGGCCTCACATGGGGTTTTAGAGCAGGCAGAGAAGCTGCAATGGGGCCACCAGCCAGTCCTCAGAGTCCTGGGTTAAGGCCTCCTCTCCAGGAGGCCCTGTGTAAAGGTTTTCTCTGTTGCCTGGAGGCAGGAGTGAACTGGTAGGCAGGAAACCCTGAGGGTACCTAGGAGGCCCCTAGCCTGTGGGTTGGGGAGGGAAGACAGGACCCCTGGGGCCACTGAAATGGTGGAGCTCTCAGAGACCTGAGTTCTGGTCCCTTCTGCCACTTTTTGGGCAGATCCCGTCTTCCCACAGGCCCTGTGTCTTGCTCAGTCCACGTGACTCTGCTTTCTCATCCTAGGCCTCAGGTGGGTGGCAGGCCCTTTCCTGCTTGCCCTCTGCCCTCCCTCTCTCTGGCCCTGCCCAGTCTCTGCCAATCTGTGTACCTCCCAGGAGCCGGGACACTCCCTGAGTCCTCTGGGAGCCCTTAAGCCACACTGAGAACACAGACCCTGGGAGAAGCAGCCAGCAGTGAGGAATCCTGGAACCCCTTCCCAGGGAGAGCCTTCCCATGACCCCCATGAAGAGATCAGTGCAAACACAGGTGTCAGAGCCCTTCATGGAGTCCTGGGGTGAGGAGTCCCTGCCGGAGCTACCCGCAGAGCAGTCCCTGACGGAGTACTCTGACCTCGAGGAGGCTCCCTCGGCGCACACTCTCTATGTGGGCCATCTGAACCCCCAGTTCTCAGTGCCGGTGCTTGCCTGCCTGCTGCGAGACACCCTGGAGCGGCTGGAGATGCCGGTGGCGCGGGAGCACATTGAAGTGGTGAGGCGGCCGCGGAAGGCCTATGCACTGGTGCAGGTGACTGTCCACAGGGACACCCTGGCCTCCCTCCCCTGGCGCCTGCAGACGGCCCTGGAGGAGCACCTAATCCTCAAGGAGCTGGCAGCCCGTGGGAAGGACCTGCTATTGAGTGAGGCCCAAGGGCCCTTCAGCCACAGAGAGGTAAGTGGGACTTTTCCCAAGCAAGCTCCAAAACCCATACATTCATTCTTGACTACCACCCTAGGAGAAGGAGGAGGAGGAGGAGGACAGTGGCCTGAGCCCTGGCCCCAGTCCAGGCTCTGGTGTCCCGCTGCCCACCTGGCCTACACACACGCTGCCTGATAGGCCCCAGGCCCAGCAGCTGCAGAGCTGCCAGGGCCGGCCCAGCGGCGTGTGCTCCGACAGTGCCATTGTGCACCAGCAGATCGTGGGCAAGGACCAGCTCTTCCAGGGTGCCTTCCTGGGCAGCGAGACCCGCAATATGGAGTTCAAGCGGGGTAGCGGCGAGTACCTCAGCCTGGCCTTCAAGCACCACGTGCGGCGCTACGTGTGCGCCTTCCTCAACAGCGAGGGCGGCAGCCTGCTCGTGGGAGTAGAGGACAGCGGCCTGGTGCAGGGCATCCGCTGCAGCCACCGTGACGAGGACCGCGCACGCCTGCTGGTGGACTCCATCCTGCAGGGCTTCAAGCCTCAGATCTTTCCCGATGCCTACACTCTCACCTTCATCCCTGTGATCAGTACCTCGGAGACCAGCGTCCCCCTCAAGGTGAGCCTGCAGGACAGGAGGGCCTCTGGGCCGCGCCTCCAGAGCTGCTGTTGCCCCTACCAAGGTGATCCGCCTGACCGTGCACACCCCCAAGGCCCAGAGCCAGCCGCAACTCTACCAGACAGACCAGGGGGAGGTGTTTCTGCGGCGCGACGGGAGCATCCAGGGCCCGCTGTCTGCCAGCGCCATCCAGGAGTGGTGCAGGCAGGTACGGAAGCTGAGGCCAGTGGGTGGGGTGGACTTGGCCACATGCTTTTCCCATGTCCCCTCAGAGGTGGCTGGTGGAGCTGGGCAAGCTGGAAGAGAAGATGAAGGCGCTGATGATGGAGAAGGAGCAGCTCCAGCAGCAGCTGCAGCAGCACGGGCCTGTGTCCTGCACCTGCTGTGTCCTGTGAGGGCCCTGGGGAGCAGGCAGGACGGCACGGCACTCTCCACCTGAGACCCAGGGATTTCCTGTTTGAGTGTAAGGCCAACCAGTAAAGCCCATGCGGGCTGCTGAGAGGCGGACAGGGACTCCTTCAACATGGCACATGAGCAGGCACCCATGTGGCTTCAACCCTGACAGACCCATCTGTGTAGCCAAGAAACTGCTCTCAGCCCTGTCCCCAAATGACCTTACTTTCAGAAAGAATGTGTAAAACCCTGCCCAGAGCTCCCCTAGGGCTAAGCTATAAGGGATTGTCCTTCTCCCTAAAATGCTCATTTGGCCCAGGCTGAGGTCTGTGACTCCAGTTGGCTACACAGTGCCAGAAAGGAATCTGTCATCTCAGGAAAGCCCCTCAAAGATGGCGAGGCATATTTGATGACTGTGGTTACAGGGCAAGAGGCCACCCTGCAGCCCCCACCCCTGACTTGCTGGAACTTGTGACTGTCAAAGCTCCATTAATAAATTACATGCACCTGGGACAAGAATGGTTCTTTCTAGGACACTGGGTC